TAGAAATTTTACTGTTATTTTAACCTTTAAATTTATGGCCCAAGGGCCAAACGATGATTTGTACGATTCCCTAGTTTCAATACTTGTGAGTTATTACAAGAAATACAACTCTGCTATGCAACAGAAGAACCGCAAATAGTCATTAAATTACCGCACACCAAGCAGCTTGGAGATCAGATAGGAAATGTTTGGGGAGAGAGTCCTGCTGAAGTTCCAAGTCTCAAACAAAACCCCTCAACATCAGAGTGCATGGTGAGTTTAAATTTATTGTAATTAAAGTCATCCAGATGGTAGTTGGATTAATCAATGAAGAGGTGGTTATCTATCTTGGGATAGAAGATTCTGAAACCCAGAGCGAGAAAAATCCCCAAGGTGGGGGTGGGGACAGTTAATAAGAGCCCTTGGGAAAGGCCCTTTCAGCGAGGATTGGAAAATAATACGTTTGAATTTGAATCTCTTTGAATATAAATCTCCCCTAACAGCAGGAAAAGGGTCCTCTAGCCCAGCAAGCTTTGGGGAGGGAGTAAGCGGAACTGCAAAAGAGCTCGCTCAGCTGTTTCTGGATTGGGGCGCAGAGAAAGAAATCGCGATCAGGGAACTGAGTACTGGAGTCCCTCAAAATAACCCGAAGGGTCAAATAGTGAGCTCCAAGCAAAGCGTTGACCCGGCTACCCCTGAGCAGCGCCCTACGCTGGGTTCCACTCCACTTCCCCTCCCCCGCGCGGGGCGATAGCCAGGCGCGGTCCCTTCCCACGCGGGCCGCGGCGAGTGCGGACAGCTCCCTTCCGGGCTGCGGAAGGCGGGAAGTCTGCGGTTCGCGGGCTCCGGCTGGCGGGCGCCCCTCGGAGTCCCTGAAGTCGGCCGGGCCCCGCAGGACCCGCGCCTTCTCGGCCCCAACTGTCCCTCGCGAAGCGTCCTGCGGTGGCGGAGGCCTCGCGGCCGCCCGCCAGCCCCGCGAGCGGCAAGCGCGGGGCTCAGAGGGGAGGCGGGGCAAGGCCGCGGGGCGGAGGGGGGCGGGAGGTGCATCCTGGGAAATCCACCAACATGGGGCGCAGCGGCCGCCGCCGCCGCCGCCGTCGCCGCGAGTCCCGGCCGCGGGTGCCTCCGCTTCCCTGACGCCCAGCTGGGGCCTCGCCGCCCGCCGCGGCCCGGGTCTTTGCGGCCCAGACTCGCCAGCGCGCCCTTCTCCCGCCTGCTCGCCGGGGCCATGTGAGGGGGCAGCTCCCTCCACCGCCGCCGCCCCCTCTTCCTCCCCCGCCCCCTCTCCCTGCCCGCCCCCGTCACACGGAGCCCTGGAGGATCCCCCGCTGCTGCCCGCCCTCCCTACGCCACCCCCACGATGGACAGGAACTACGCGACCTCGGGCTTCACCGAGCCGCCGCCGCCGCCGCCGCCCGCGCCCCCCGCCGCCCCCGTCCCCGCCAGCGCCGCTGCGCAGCCCCCCGCCCCAGCCTGGGCGTACGAACCCCGAGCCGCCGCCGCCGCCGCCAGCAGCAGCTGCAGCAGTGGCAGCTGCAGTAGCGGCAGCAGCCCCAGCCTCAAGGCCAGGTAGGGAGGGTGGGCGGCGGGGTCGCGGTGGATATTTTGGTCACTGATTTTTAATGTCCTCTAGTTTAAGCTATGAAGAAGGACATCCCTCACACTCTGAAACAGATCTCCTTCAGAGACAGAGTTTTGCAGCCTCTCATCAGCTTCCTGGATATGCTCCCACACCTCAGCCTACTGGTAACAATTCTCTTGTGAATTATACTACGAGTTACTTTGGGATATATTTTATCTTCAAATTTAGGTCTTTCTGGAATATTTGATACTAGTGTGAACAGTGCCAGCAGTAACACTAAAGAGTCTTCAGTGATGAATTTTCTGTCTACTGCTGAATCCCGAACTGCTCAGGCTGCTGCTTCAGGAACTACTCTCTTACCACAATTCAGGGCTCCATCCTGGCAGACAGGTGATTTTCTGTTTCTAGAATTTTTAAGTCCTTACATAAAAATCTTTGTGCCTTTTCTTCATAGGCATGCATTCCTCAGCAGCAACTGAGCTGTTTGCTACTGGACCTTTGCCAAGCACTGGAACACTTCCACCATCTCTCTCTGCTTATCAGCATCCCACCACCTTCAGCAATAGAAACTTTGCTACCACTTCACCTTTGGTGCTTCAGGATTCAACTTTTAACACTACATCAAATGGAATTTTAAGTCATCATGACCCTTTGCTACAAATCAAGACTTCCCAGGGAACTGTTCCAACTGCTTTGGCATTTGAGCGCCTGGGCAGTTCTGTATTAAGTAACAGCATACCACCTCAGTCTTCAACATACCGCTCAGCTCAAGAGTCTGCACCCCATCTTTTACAACCTCAATTTAGTTTGTTGCCTTCAGCACTTGGGGGATCCCAGCAGACTCCTCAAGCCTACAGTTCAACTCTCTTTACTAGTTCTACTGCTTCCATTGAAAGAGCTCTTCTTCGAGAATGTAGTGTTATTAAACACCATCAGCGGCCTTCAGGTACCCAGTCAATTCAGGCACAACTGACTGGTTCACAGCACTCCTTACATAGTTATCTATCAAATTCAAGTGTAGTTAATTTTCAGGAAACAACCAGGCAGTCATCTTTATCCTGTAGCCCAATTGGAGATTCCACTCAGGTGAGCAACGGAGGATTACAACAGAAGACCTCCCAGGTCTCAGTGGAACTTGCTCAGTCTTACTCATCTGCGATTCCATCATCAGGGTATCCTCCTTCTACTACAAAAATAAAAAGCTGTTCTACAGAACAACCACTGACATCAACCAAGACCCCTAAACCTCAAAGTATAATTCCTCCTGTGCAAACACTAAGCTATTCCAAACCTTTACATAATCAGAGTTCTGTAATATCGGGCCAAGCACAAATTTATTCTACAGCGCAGCTACCAAGCCTTTTATCAGTTAGTCAGTCCCAAAATTACGGTTTAGTACAGCCACATAATGTGCCATCTATTGTTCATTCACAGGTTTATAGGTCCAGCAAGGTTGAGAAATTGCCACCCTTGTATAAAACATTGACTTTTTCTGGGTCATCTCAGACTGTAACTCCTGAAAATCAGACGCTTAATTATTCATCTAATCAGCAAGAGGTATTGTCTTCAGTTACAAATGAGAATTACCCTGCTCAAACAAGAGATCTGTCTTCAGTAAGTCAGTCTCAAAGTTACTCATCTGGTCACTCTCAGGGTTTATCACCAGTTAGCCAGACACAGGTTAGCTATTCATCTCAATCACAAGTTTTGTCAGTTGTTAGTCTTTCAGAAAGCTATGCTTCAGGGGAGTCCCTAACATTAACAGCCCCTTCTCTTTCTTATTCTTCTGCCTCTCGGGCTCAGAATTTGCCAGACTCTAGCCCGACCCAGAATTATATTTCTATGCATTCTTCCCAAAATGTTCAGACTCAAGAGTCATCATCTCCCCAGTCCCAGAAGTTTTTGCCTGCTGTCCAGTCATCATCTTTTGCATCCTCTACTCATTGTCAGACATTACAAAATAACATAACTTCCCCTGACCCAAAGTCTTATGCTGAAAGAAAGCTTGACTCAGATGTGTATCCATCTTCAAAGCAAGAAGATGGTTTTCCAATGCAAGAGTTACAGGTGTTGCAGCCACAAGCATCTCTTGAGTCATCAACCCAAAGGCTATCTGATGGAGAAATTAATGCTCAAGAATCAACTTATAAGGTGTCAAAGGCAGATGACAGATATTCTCAGAGTGTAATCAGAAGTAATTCCCGTCTTGAAGATCAAGTTATTGGGGTTGCTCTGCAAGCATCAAAAAAAGAAGAAAGTGTTGTTGGTTCAGTGACACAACTTAACCAACAAATTGGCCAAGTCAATAATGCAGCTACCCTTGATCTTAAGAACTCAACTAATTTAATACAGACTCCACAAATAAGGTTGAATACTAAAGACTTAAAGCAGCAACATCCTCTCATACTTAAGGTGCATGAGTCCAAGGTCCAGGAACAGCACGATCAAATAATTAATGCTTCATCTCAGATTCAAATTCCAAATCATGCTTTAGGGCATGGCCATCAGGCATCTCTTCCTAATACACAGGTCCTTTTAGATTCTGCCTGTGATTTACAAATTCTTCAGCAGTCAATACTGCAGGCAGGTTTAGGTCAAGTAAAGGCATCTTTACAAGCACAGCGTGTTCAAAGCCCTCAACAAATAGTACATCCCTTCCTTCAGATGGAAGGTCATGTTATTCAAAGCAATGGTGATCATTCTCAGCAGCAACTCCATCCTCAAAATTCTGAAGTTATGAAAATGGACCTCTCTGAGTCTTCAAAACCATTACAACAACATCTAACAACAAAGGGCCATTTTAGTGAAACAAATCAACATGATTCAAAGAATCAGTTTGTTTCTCTTGGATCGATGTGTTTCCCAGAGGCAGTGCTTCTTAGTGATGAAAGAAATATTTTATCAAATGTAGATGATATCTTAGCAGCTACAGCAGCAGCTTGTGGAGTTACACCTACTGATTTTTCCAAGTCAACTTCAAATGAAACCATGCAGGCTGTTGAAGATGGTGATTCTAAATCTCATTTTCAGCAGTCATTAGATGTCAGGCATGTGACTTCAGATTTTAACTCTATGACAGCTACAGTAGGAAAGCCACAGAATATAAATGATACTTCCTTAAATGGAAATCAGGTTACTGTGAACCTTTCACCAGTACCTGCCCTTCAGTCAAAAATGACTCTTGATCAACAGCACATTGAAACACCTGGTCAAAATATACCAACTAAAGTAACTTCAGCAGTGGTTGGACCAAGTCATGAAGTCCAGGAGCAAAGTTCTGGCCCATTCAAGAAACAGTCTGCTACCAATCTTGAATCTGAAGAAGACAGTGAAGCTCCTGTTGATAGTACATTAAATAATAACAGAAACCAAGAGTTTGTTTCTAGTAGTAGAAGTATAAGTGGAGAGAATGCTACATCAGAGAGTGAATTTACCTTAGGGGGTGACGACAGTGGTGTGTCAATGAACCCAGCTAGGAGTGCACTTGCACTGTTGGCCATGGCCCAATCTGGGGATGCAGTCAGTGTCAAGATTGAAGAAGAAAACCAAGATTTAATGCATTTTAACCTTCAAAAGAAAAGAGCTAAAGGAAAAGGGCAAGTTAAAGAGGAAGACAACAGTAATCAGAAACAGCTGAAAAGACCTGCCCAAGGCAAACGCCAGAATCCAAGGGGAACAGATATTTACTTACCGTATACTCCTCCTTCCTCAGAAAGCTGCCATGATGGTTATCAGCATCAAGAAAAAATGAGACAGAAGATCAAAGAGGTGGAGGAAAAACAACCAGAAGTCAAAACAGGATTTATTGCTTCTTTCTTAGATTTTCTGAAATCCGGGCCCAAGCAGCAGTTTTCCACTCTTGCTGTACGAATGCCTAACAGGACTAGACGGCCAGGGACCCAGATGGTTCGTACATTTTGTCCCCCACCACTTCCCAAGCCTTCATCTACAACACCCACACCTTTAGTGTCTGAAACTGGCGGTAACAGTCCATCAGATAAAGTTGATAATGAACTTAAAAACTTGGAACATTTATCTTCATTTTCTTCTGATGAAGATGATCCTGGATATAGTCAAGATGCTTATAAAAGCGTCTCTACTCCCTTAACTACTTTGGATGCTACTTCTGATAAAAAGAAGAAAACAGGTAAAGTTTTACAATTTAGATTCATAATTATTACTTTCTTCTATTTTTCCAGCTATAGCCCACATTTTAAGCTTTTTTCACTTAAAGCAGGTCTGCAAGTACATTTTCAGGACAAAATGTATAGGTAGGTATCTTAAGGACTTATTTTTTAAATTTTAAAACTCCTCTCTACCCTTATTTGTTTTTAGATTGCTTGATCTGTTGATTCCTGAGAAAGGTGTGTTAAAGTTTTCCATTATGTTATATTATTACTGATTTGCATTTGCTTGGTTTTGTTTCAGAAGCCCTACAGGTGGCAACTACTAGCCCAACTGCCAATACTACTGGTACTGCTACTACTTCCTCAACCACTGTGGGTGCAGTTAAGCAAGAACCTCTCCACTCTACTTCATATGCAGTAAATATTCTGGAAAATATAAGCTCTTCAGAATCCTCAAAGCCCATTGAACTTGATGGTCTTCCTTCAGACCAGTTTGCAAAAGGACAGGACACTGTTGCCATAGAAGGTTTTACAGATGAGGAGGACACAGAAAGCGGAGGAGAAGGCCAATACAGAGAGCGTGATGAATTTGTGGTAAAGATAGAAGACATAGAGACTTTTAAGGTGATGTCAGTGTTCACCAGTGTAAAGGTCATTTTGTAAGTATCATTAATTCTGGTTATTACAGGAGGCTTTAAAAACAGGAAAAGAACCTCCAGCTATTTGGAAAGTACAAAAAGCTTTATTACAGAAATTTGTTCCTGAAATTCGAGATGGTCAAAGAGAATTTGCTGCTACAAATAGTGTAAGTAAAATGCATGTTTACATTAGCCTTATAATTATGTAACTCAAAGTGTTTCCTTCCTCAGTATCTTGGATATTTTGGAGATGCAAAGAGTAAATACAAAAGAATATATGTGAAGTTCATTGAAAATGCAAACAAGAAGGAATATGTCAGAGTGTGTTCTAAAAAGCCAAGAAATAAACCTTCACAAACTATCAGGTATTTGTTTTCTTAGGTGATATATTTGTGCATGTGTTAATGAAGTTTGTTTATAACATTGCAGAACTGTTCAAGCTAAGCCAAGTAGTAGCAGTAAAACTTCTGATCCTCTAGCATCAAAAACTACAACTACAAAAGCCCCTTCCGTGAAACCCAAAGTTAAACAGCCAAAAGTAAAGGCTGAGCCACCACCAAAGAAACGGAAAAAATGGAAAGAAGAATTTTCATCATCCCAATCTGACTCATCTCCTGAGATCCATACTAGTAGTAGTGACGATGAGGGTGAGTTTTCCGTGAAATGGCTACCCTGATAAAAATTTAATATTTAACCCTTTCTCCCTCCCAGAATTTGAACCTCCCGCTCCCTTTGTCACTCGCTTTTTGAACACAAGAGCAATGAAGGAAACCTTTAAGAGCTACATGGAATTGCTTGTTAGCATTGCCTTGGACCCTGACACAATGCAAGCCTTAGAGAAGAGCAATGGTACAGTCTTCTAAGTAGTACTTCCTTGGTAGGTTTATCCTGTTAAATTATAATGTTGTTTCAGATGAGCTACTTTTACCTCATATGAAAAAAATAGATGGCATGCTAAATGATAACCGAAAGAGACTTCTTTTGAATCTTCATTTGGATCAATCATTCAAGGTATTTCCTTCTGATGACTTATTAGCAAAACTGGTGTCAGTTATTTTGCTTCATTGTTTTCCAGAATGCTTTGGAAAGTTTTCCTGAACTAACAATAATTACTCGAGATTCTAAAGCAAAGAGTGGAGGAACTGCTATTTCTAAAATCAAAATGAATGGCAAAGCCTATAATAAGAAAACTCTAAGGACTTCTAAAACAACCACCAAATCTGCACAAGTAAGTGTAATTGATTATTAATGTAACTATACAAATGTATCTATAAACTTTTTTCTTTTTATAGGAGTTTGCTGTCGATCCAGAGAAAATACAGTTGTATTCTTTGTATCATTCACTCCATCATTATAAGTACCATGTTTATCTGATATGTAAGGATGAGGTAATTTCTTCTCATTTACTTAAAAAAAATGTTATAAGCTAATTTGGCGATTTTCTTTTTTTAGATTTCTTCGGTGCAGAAAAAAAATGAAGATTTAGGACAGGAGGAAATTGTTCAACTTTGTATGAAAAATGTAAAATGGGTGGAGGACCTCTTTGAAAAATTTGGAGAACTTCTAAATCATGTACAGCAGAAATGTTCCTGACTTTTCCACAAAAATCCCATCTTTTTATAGCACTAATGAAATGGCAGATATGGGGTGGTCAAAGATAATCAGATGTCAAGTAGTGGCCTTCTGCAGGCCGGCCGCTTCCATCATGGAACTGTCATTACCACCTCTGCTGAAGGACAGTGGTGCGGCCTTTAGGAACGAAGTTAGTCCTCTGGAAATGGACCTAAATCCCACCACATTTTTACCCTAATGAATGATTTTTCTATTTTGTAAACCATTGGGTAACTTGAGTCATATTTTCAGAAACATTTTTTGACAAATGATGAAGCATGCACTAAGTATAATTTTTTTTTATTGCTAGAGAAGTAACACTTAAAGTAACGATTTTTTTTTTCTGACTCCGGCTAAACACCAGAATGACAGAGAAGTGGCAGAAACCATATGTTTGTACTCACATCTGGCCACAAAACCAGAAATACTGTACATTATGTAAAGAGGTCTGGTGTGGTGTGACATCCTGTATAAGAATATCATCAATTTAAAATATAAAATTTGGAAACTATTCTGCTTTACAGACTCCTTTTACTCTTAACATGTTCAGGAAACTGGATGTGGAATTGGTGCAATTCTCTGACTGCTTTTTGTGTCAAATTATATTGTGATAAAAAAACAATGACATACTATTTTCCCTATCGCAAAGAAAAGTATTTTCGTTTATACTGTTTTTTCCTTTGGAAAATTTTCAATTGTACATTTTATTTCACTGATAGTTGTATTTTTCACAAGGAAAATGTTGTGGTTATAATTACGTTTGATATATCTCTACAACACCTTTTGTTATTTTCAGTAAATCTTAGTTATATGTTGAATTTCTAATGTGAATTCTATCTTGAGGTAACCATTTTTTTCATACAGATTTGCTTCAGTGTTATCCAGAATATGCATTCAGTACTAGAATTAGTTTAGCTTTATAAATAGGGCTGTGTTAGACACTGCAGTAATTTTCTAATTCATAAAATAAACTTCTTACTAAACTAGCACTTGATTAACTTGTTGAGGTAAAAATCTAACTACATTTACATTTTGAAGAATAAAACTGATAATTAGACTATTTGCAGTGTTAAACACAGCTTCCTTAACTCTTAGAACTGGAAGTTGTAGAGCTCTCCTTTTGGTGCCTTTCCAGCCTTTATACACACTATTGTAGCTTTCTTAGGTTTGATAGGTAGCGTTTCAAGTAGTTTAGCTGAGACAGTGAATGTATTAGGTTCAACATGACCTTGTGTTTTATTTGTGTTTGCCAACAGGATGCCTTATTTGTTTGAGAAAAAGATGTACTAGTGTCATTCTAAACTATCTCCTTTTTTAGGATTCTAAAGAAGTTAATCATCATCCTTTTGTTTATTTTACCACCATTTAGTGCCTTAAATCCTATCAAGAAAGCAGTGTTACTGCTCAATGCCCAAATAAGACACGCGGATATTGCTATTGTCTTGCTTTTGAGTTAACAGGCCAACTTTTTATACTTAAAACCTCAGTAAACTGGCAAAGAATTGAAGGTAATGTGATTTGATTTGAGAATAAAACATTGTAGCATTGGGTGAAAAATGAGTATTTGAGTTAAGCTTACATATTTATTTCTGATGGTTATCTTATTAAAAGCAATAATCCTTAATACTGTACTTGCCATTAGACTAGGTACTCAGTAATGGAAGTTTCTCTCAAGGGTTAAATGTTCCATTTTTGAAAGTTTTAAAAAACCTGTTTGGGTGGTTTATTTTGAAAACAAAAGTAACCTATTAGATTCATTTTGCCTAACTCATATGAGAGATGCAGAGTATCAACAGTGGGAGCATCATAAAATGAATTTTCCAAGTGGAGAGGAGTAGGAAGCAGCCATATGATAGTATTGACTCTGGACAGAATTGATGTCTTTCGTTTCCAAAGTGCAGAGTAGGGAACTACATTTCCTAATGTGGCATTGTAAATATACATCTTTATATTACTCTTCCAGCCTACGTTCCTAAATCATTGATAATTTAAATATTTTTTAAAGCCACCTTAATTTAGGTAGCTCTTGGAATCGATGTTTGAATTCACTAGCCACATTTTCTTCATGATATGCCTCGTGGCAAACAAAGATGTTTCCTTAAGATGAATCTTACATTTCCCATAGAAAATAACCCATTTCCTTTGGCACTGCAGTTGCCCTCAAACTGCTTGCAGTTGTATTCATTTTAGTACAACAAAGGTTTTCATAATATGGGAGGCCAAGTCTATGATACTGCCTCAAAGAGACCCTATTGTGTAGATGCATCATCTTCTCTCATTTGATCCATAGAGCATAGGCAAAGATGTCAACCTCAGGCCTTAGAGAAAAGTGGAAATGTTATTATGACAGCCGTCCATGAGTTATCGCTTTGTATGAAGTTAAATACAGTCATGCGTTGCTTAACAGCAGGGATACATTCTGAGAAATGCATTGTTAGGCAATTCCGTTGTGCGAACATCCTAGTGTACTTACACAAACCTAGGTGGCATAGCCCACAACGTACCCAGGCTATATGGTAAACCTGTACAGCATGTTACTGTACTGAATACTGTAGGCAGTTGTAACACAATGGTATTTGTGTATCTAGACATAGAAAACATACAGTAAGAATATGGTATTATAATCTTACGGGACCACTGTCAAATACGCGGTCTGTCTTTGAAAAGTTGTAATGCGGCGCATGACTATAAATACCTAGCTGGTTAGCATTTACATTCCTTGCCAGGGAGTTTGAAATTTATACTATAGAAATAACTTTAGGTTTTAGGTAGAGTTAAAGAGGTAAAGCACATGTTGCCACAACCCAGGAAAGTATTTTTAAGAAAGATTGGATTTTCCTACCTTTAGAGATCTAAAAAAAATTTAATATAAAAAATCATTTTGTGTTGGTGTTTATTACTAGTTCAGATGAGTGGCTGCTGAAGGGGCCCCCTTGTCATTTTCATTATAACCCAATTTCCACTTATTTGAACTCTTAAGTCATAAATGTATAATGACTTATGAATTAGCACAGTTAAGTTGACACTAGAAACTGCCCATTTCTGTATTACACTATCAAATAGGAAACATTGGAAAGATGGGGAAAAAAATCTTATTTTAAAATGGCTTAGAAAGTTTTCAGATTACTTTGAAAATTCTAAACTTCTTTCTGTTTCCAAAACTTGAAAATATGTAGATGGACTCATGCATTAAGACTGTTTTCAAAGCTTTCCTCACATTTTTAAAGTGTGATTTTCCTTTTAATATACATATTTATTTTCTTTAAAGCAGCTATATCCCAACCCATGACTTTGGAGATATACCTATAAAACCAATATAACAGCAGGGTTATTGAAGCAGCTTTCTCAAATGTTGCTTCAGATGTGCAAGTTGCAAATTTTATTGTATTTGTAGAATACAATTTTTGTTTTAAACTGTATTTCAATCTATTTCTCCAAGATGCTTTTCATATAGAGTGAAATATCCCAGGATAACTGCTTCTGTGTCAGTCGCATTTGACGCATAACTGCACAAATGAACAGTGTATACTCTTGGTTGTGCATTAACTTACATGTATAATTTTTGGCATCTGTGTTCACAAATGCATGTGTTAGCAAATCACCTTTATTTATAAGTGACAATAATTGAAGTTAAGGATATAAAGAAACCTGCATTTGTAGTCCAGCGTTTTCATTTGGTCCATAACACAATGTATGGAAATGTGAAAGACAATTTTGTACATTTGTTTGTTACTAACTCAGATCATTAAAATGAAAACAATTTTTTTAAACAAGAAAATCAGAATGTTTGGGGTTTTTTTGTTGTTGTTT